AGGTGACTTGATGTAAAATAGCACATAGCATGCAGTCTTTTGTCCTTTCCTTCCCCTCCAGTCCAGGCATTTGATTTTTAAATCAATATTCTTAGTGGATAGCATTCTTCATCCCAATAGACAAAAATGTACCTAGATGATTTCATACCACCTCCCCAAATGAAAACCGAAGTTGTCAAAGAGAAGGTTTTCTTCAATTCATTTTTTAAAAGTGTTTGGTACTTTTCCACTTTGTCTTAAACATGGACTTATTTTTATATGCAGTGTTACACAGTTTAGATGTATAAAACTTAAATTGACCTGATGAATGATGAGAAGGAAAAACTCCAGTCATAACAGAATGAAATGACAACCTTACTCAGTTTTCCTTAACAAAGAAGTGTGTTCCCTTCCTTACATTCTATAGGCAAGAAAAAAGAGGGCAGGGGAAAGGGATGGGGGGCAGCCTGGAGTAAAATTAAATTATGCTAAGATTTGTTAATATGTATTTAGTAAATAGTATTTCTATGTTTCATAATATACCTTTCCCCAACTCTTCTTACCTCCACCTCCACCCTGCTATGTTTAATAGACTTGAAAAATTACTCCCTTTTTCAGAGTTGATCATAACTCAGGATAGTCAGGAAGAGCCAAACTATTATGCCTTTAGTAAACATAATATTCCTTATATATTTTCATTCCTTTATTTATGCATCAAACATTTCTTGAATTCATGATAATGTCCTGGACCCTGGGAATACCAGAGAAGTAACAGAATAAAAGTAGCTTACAAAATAGCTAAATAAGCAATTACAATGTAGTGCTACAATAAGAGAAAAGTTTGGTTGTCTTTCCAGGGAGAACTGTTCTGACTTCAGTACTGAAGCAGCTATCTGAGTTTTAGTATACTGTTATCAACTTTACCCAACACATGCTAATGTTCCAGAACATTGTGATTTTGACTTCTAACAAAGAAAGGAATACTAGAACTCATTTCAGCCAATCAGAAACTGAGCTTTTCATTCTGAATGGAATTATATGATTCAAGATGTAAATCACACAGATGTTGGTAGAGAAAAAGGCATACTGGTATTGAAACTGTAAACTGGCCTGTTTACTTCGTCTCCTAACAAAAAACACTTTGGATTCAGGTTCTCCACAGCAGTCTTCCACTGGCCACAGTGAGGGGAGCTAGGTTTCCCCAGTCTCCAGCTAGAAAAACTCAGAACATCTAAAGATCTGAAAGATGGAAAAAAGAGAACTAAAGGTAGGAAAAAAATAAATGAAACTTCCAATTCTAGGTCAAGAACCTTTGTCCTTTTTATTTACAGATATATTCCAAGCACACAGAACAGTATTTGTCATACAGTAAGTACTCAAAAAATATTTATTGACAATAATGTCATACTACTTTATACCAATTGTTTTCTAGGCCTGAATCCTTGTGCCAGCAGCCCACAAAGAGGCATGCCACAGGTGAGCCTCATCATCCTTCTGATGGCAGCAGTTATTCTGTAAAATGTTCTCTATTTCCCTCTAGGCTTCTGTTCCAAAATTTGACAAGATTCCTTGGCTTAGTGAGGCCAGCCTTGTAAACAAGCCATTAGTGCTCAGCCTTCCCAGAAGGTAACCTCTCAGCCACCGAGGGCAAAAGTTTTGGTTCTAACGTTCTCTTGTTTTAATTACTTAGATATCCTCATACCTCTGCGACTTTTCTGACTTCATCCAAGAAGAATATGAATTTGCCAATTTTGTTTCAAGTTCCAGATGTTTTATCTAAGGTACTAAAAAATTTTTGTTGAAATGAAACCAACCTCACCTCTCTCTGTCTCTCTTTCCCCTCAGGCCAGGAGGAACCAGTGTGACTCCATGCTGCTCAGAAACCAACAGCTGTGCTCCACATGTCAAGAAATGAAAATGGTAGGCAAGGGGGAAGACAGAAATGGGCACAGGGCAACGTTCTAAATGAGACTTTCTTCTTGAGGTACAACCAAGAACAATGAAAATCCCAGATGATCCAAAAGCATCCTTTGAGAATTGTATGAGTTATAGGTAAGTCAACAATTTAAATCAGGACATGACTTGACTAATGTGTTTTCTTGTTTCTTCCAATCAGAATGAGTCTTCATCAACCCAAATTCCAGACTACACCTGAGCCTTTCCATGATGACATCCCAACAGGTTTGCTTTCTTTTAGAGTACTTATAGTGTGATATCCTTCTTTCCTTCTTGTACTGTCATCCAGAAAGCATTCACTACAGACTGCCCATTCTGGGCCCCAGGACAGCTGTCTTCCACGGATTACTGACAGAGGCCTACAAAACTCTAAAAGAGAGACAACGTTCTTCCTTGCCCAGAAAGGAACCAATAGGCAAGACAACGAGGCAGTGAGCGGTAGGAGCTCATCACCTCCCAGACTCCCAGAGAGAAAATAACCTCGCCAAGCCAATCTTTGACACTGGCACCTTCTCCTCACAATTTTCTCTCTTCTCCCAAAAGATGATTTAATTTTGCCTTCCTAAGATTGCTGGTATTCTAGCTCTTACCTCTATGTTCTTTCTCACGTCTCCTAAAGACAAAATTGTTTAATTTACATGATTATAAAGATCTGTTTATGAAAATGGAACATGGTAACTGTCTCTCATTTTATTTTCTTAA